GGAGTTCAAGTGGGAAAAAACAAGGTATTGTTCAGACTTATGATTTTTGGGGTCAAAGATTCTGAGCAATAACCTATTAAAAAACCCAGCTTTTGATTTGAGTATGTAAGTAAGTACATGGGAGGAACGTATGGATCTGGAGTGGTGGTAAATACAGAGCATGTTTGCTTCGCAAAGCAGATTAGCTCATACTTAATAATAGAGTAAATCTGTTGGGCCATGACTCAATGCACCCAAATTCTCTAGATTGCTATGTCTCTACTCGCTAAGCCTTCGGGAACAACAAGCACAGAACTTTTAGGGTGCTGTCTCACTGATGTCGGCGTTAGCTCTGGTAGTCCAGGTCAAGATTATACCAAAGATTCAGGACTTAAATTCCTGCAGAATGTAAGCCCCTTTCCAAGTTCTCTGCTTTACTGTATCCTGTTTATTTTCAAACTCAAATGGAAAAAAACGAAACAAAAACCTTGGGCTTCAAGAGGCATCCTGCCGCAAGGCCCAGCGATGTGAATTTTCAACAACCGTCTCAGGCAGATTTCATGCTGATGGTTCAGGCACTAAACTTTGAAAAACACAGTATCACAGAGTAGGGATGGTGATGTAAGAGTCATCTGTAAAAGCTGTGCTGTTTTGGCAGCCTGGGAGGCTAAGGTTTAGTCTAGGCGACTAAGGTTTAGTCCGGGCTGTATTCACACCCAAAACAACTAAAAAAGCGGAGGAGTCTTTGAGTCAATCCCTGAAGCTCCGGCTAAGAGGAAACTCGCCCACGCTCCAGGGCAGCGACGCCGGCTCCACCTCAGCCACGGCTGTCTCAAGCTTCTCGGGGTTTTCCGCCGGCTCCACCCGAGCCACAAGTCTACAGGACTCCTCGGAGCTTTCCGCCGGGACGCAAGACCCACCGCCAGAGGTTGGTACCTCCTAGAGAACAGCGAAGCGCATCCCGAGGGCCGCCGGCCGGAAGCGCCCTCCAGACCCGCCCCCTGCCCTCCGGAGCCGGAAGCTGGGCATCTGCAGCTGGCTCGGCGCACTCCACTGACCGTCCCGACGATGCTACGCGCGCCCGGCTGCCTCCTCCGGACCTCCGTAGCGCCTGCCGCGGCCCTGGCTGCGGCGCTGCTCTCGTCGCTTGCGCGCTGCTCTCTTCTAGAGCCGAGGGACCCGGTGGCCTCGTCGCTCAGCCCCTATTTCGGCACCAAGACTCGCTACGAGGATGTCAACCCCGTGCTATTGTCGGGCCCCGAGGCTCCGTGGCGGGACCCTGAGCTGCTGGAGGGGACCTGCACCCCGGTGCAGCTGGTCGCCCTCATTCGCCACGGCACCCGCTACCCCACGGTCAAACAGATCCGCAAGCTGAGGCAGCTGCACGGGTTGCTGCAGGCCCGCGGGTCCAGGGATGGCGGGGCTAGTAGTACCGGCAGCCGCGACCTGGGTGCAGCGCTGGCCGACTGGCCTTTGTGGTACGCGGACTGGATGGACGGGCAGCTAGTAGAGAAGGGACGGCAGGATATGCGACAGCTGGCGCTGCGTCTGGCCTCGCTCTTCCCGGCCCTTTTCAGCCGTGAGAACTACGGCCGCCTGCGGCTCATCACCAGTTCCAAGCACCGCTGCATGGATAGCAGCGCCGCCTTCCTGCAGGGGCTGTGGCAGCACTACCACCCTGGCTTGCCGCCGCCGGACGTCGCAGGTGACCCCCCGGGCGGCCCGTGTGCTGTCCCGACACATTTAATCTTCAATCTCTATTTCTTTAGCCTTTTCTAGCTATTCTCATGCGTTACAGCCATTATAAATGGGGAATAATTTTACCCCAAGAGTTTCCTGACCAATATGTGCTTATTTCAGCTGTGCGGATTAGTAAGATGTTAGTGTTCCTTTTTCACACTTAACATTTTCTACAAATACATATAAATTTTTTTCTCTTTCAGATATGGAGTTTGGACCTCCAACAGTTAATGATAAACTAATGAGATTTTTTGATCACTGTGAGAAGTTTTTAACTGAAGTAGAAAAAAATGCTACAGCTCTTTATCACGTGGAAGCCTTCAAAACTGGACCAGAAATGCAGAACATTTTAAAAAAAGTTGCAGCTACTTTGCAAGTGCCAGTAAATGATTTAAATGCAGGTAATATGTCTGTTGTCTTTTATTTGAACTTAACCCACAAAATTTTACCTTTTTTTCCCCCCAGATTTAATTCAAGTAGCCTTTTTCACCTGTTCATTTGACCTGGCAATTAAAGGTGTTAAATCTCCTTGGTGTGATGTTTTTGACATAGATGATGCAAAGGTAAGTATTATTTTTGCAGTTTCTTTGCTTTTATATATTAGAAATTATTTTTGAATTTTTTTAGGTATTAGAATATTTAAATGATCTGAAACAATATTGGAAAAGAGGATATGGGTATACTATTAACAGTCGATCCAGCTGCACCTTGTTTCAGGATATCTTTCAGCACTTGGACAAAGCAGTTGAACAGAAACAAAGGTAAGAACTTTCTAAAAAATGTGAAGTACATTATACCTTATTTTCTCTTAATTTCTATTTGAAGGTCTCAGCCAATTTCTTCTCCAGTCATCCTCCAGTTTGGTCATGCAGAGACTCTTCTTCCACTGCTTTCTCTCATGGGCTACTTCAAAGACAAGGAACCCCTAACAGCGTACAATTACAAAAAACAAATGCATCGGAAGTTCCGAAGTGGTCTCATTGTACCTTATGCCTCGAACCTGATATTTGTGCTTTACCACTGTGAAAATGCTAAGACTCCTAAAGAACAATTCCGAGTGCAGATGTTATTAAATGAAAAGGTGTTACCTTTGGCTTACTCACAAGAAACTGTTTCATTTTATGAAGATCTGAAGAACCACTACAAGGACATCCTTCAGAGTTGTCAAACCAGTGAAGAATGTGAATTAGCAAGGGCTAACAGTACATCTGATGAACTATGAGTAACTGAAGAACATTTTTAATTCTTTAGGAATCTGCAATGAGTGATTACATGCTTGTAATAGGTAGGCAATTCCTTGATTACAGGAAGCTTTTATATTACTTGAGTATTTCTGTCTTTTCACAGAAAAACATTGGGTTTCTCTCTGGGTTTGGACATGAAATGTAAGAAAAGATTTTTCACTGGAGCAGCTCTCTTAAGGAGAAACAAATCTATTTAGAGAAACAGCTGGCCCTGCAAATGTTTACAGAAATGAAATTCTTCCTACTTATATAAGAAATCTCACACTGAGATAGAATTGTGATTTCATAATAACACTTGAAAAGTGCTGGAGTAACAAAATATCTCAGTTGGACCATCCTTAACTTGATTGAACTGTCTAGGAACTTTACAGATTGTTCTGCAGTTCTCTCTTCTTTTCCTCAGGTAGGACAGCTCTAGCATTTTCTTAATCAGGAATATTGTGGTAAGCTGGGAGTATCACTCTGGAAGAAAGTAACATCTCCAGATGAGAATTTGAAACAAGAAACAGAGTGTTGTAAAAGGACACCTTCACTGAAGCAAGTCGGAAAGTACAATGAAAATAAATATTTTTGGTATTTATTTATGAAATATTTGAACATTTTTTCAATAATTCCTTTTTACTTCTAGGAAGTCTCAAAAGACCATCTTAAATTATTATATGTTTGGACAATTAGCAACAAGTCAGATAGTTAGAATCGAAGTTTTTCAAATCCATTGCTTAGCTAACTTTTTCATTCTGTCACTTGGCTTCGATTTTTATATTTTCCTATTATATGAAATGTATCTTTTGGTTGTTTGATTTTTCTTTCTTTCTTTGTAAATAGTTCTGAGTTCTGTCAAATGCCGTGAAAGTATTTGCTATAATAAAGAAAATTCTTGTGACTTTACTACCAGGACTTTTCTCTTCCCCATGTCAAAATACAATCAATAATTGATGGTAAAAGTTTGGAAATTCAAGCAGATTTGACTCACCTGGCAATTTTTTTTTATTT